AGAAATAAAGTCTATTAAAACAAGCAAACCAGCCAGCTGCAGTGGCTCACTCCTGTAATTCCAGCACTTTGGGAGGCCGAGGTGGGTAGATCGATTGAGCCCAGGAGTTTGTGAAACTCCCTCTCCACAAACAATTTTTGTAAAAATTAGCGGGGTGTGGTGGCACGTGCCTGTAGCCCCAGCTACTGGGGAGGCTGAGGTGGGAGGATTGTTTGAGCCTGGGAGGTTGTAGCTGCAATGAGCCATGATTACGCCACTGCACTCCAGCCTGGGTGACAGAGCAAGACCCTGTCTCAAAAAAAAAGTTAAACAACAACAAACCCAACAACCAACTAACCGAAACACTAAGAATCAGAGAAGTAAAATATAATTCGCTTCATCCAGACAGCTAGCCCGGTGAGGACTACAACCTTCCTCTCTTCCTTCTTCACTTCTTTGCTCTCTCTTTTTAAACCCACATCTTAGCAATTCCTCTGCTATTGGGTCATTAAATCGCCACCTCTAATTTTTTTTTCTAAGCATTTATTGAGGGCCAAGCACTGTGTTACACATCTCCTCATTAAAATGGTATAGCAACCTTTTCTGGTCGATATTATGATCCCATTTTTCAATTTTTACTTTTGAGTGAAGGACATTGATTCTTAGAGATTGTAAGGAACTTGCCCAAGGCTGCCGGCTGGTTAGTGGCAGAGCTGGGATGGGAAAGTCCGTATTTTCCACCGCGCTGTATTAGTGAGGGCTCTTTGTGTCACTTCTGTGCATAACTCCGCCCCAAGTTAAAAGGCTCGCTGCTCTCGACAGGTCCTCCTCCTCCTCCCGCTAGGTCCTCCTCCTCCTCCCGCCAGGTCCTCCTCCTCCTTCTCCTCCCGGGGCCCTGCCCTGCGGGTCTCACCTGCTGCTCCGCGGGGTCCCGGCGGGGGCCGGATAGCGCCCCCTGGCGGCAGGTGGGCGCCCGCGCAGCGCATGCTAATGAGCCCGCGGCGCCGCTCGCGGATTGGCTGGCGCGGATTCCAGCTGCTTTCCAAGTCAGCGGCGCCTAGTGAGAGTCAGGGGGGCCCGGCCCGCGCCCTCCCCGCCCAGCCGCCTCCCCGTCGACGCCCAGGGCTGGGGCGAGCCAGGCTGCCTTTCGAACTTGGGGGGCTTCTCCTCTTGTCTCCCACTGGTGCTCTGGCTGTGAATCCATCCAGGGGCCAGGATGACAATCCGACACCAAGGCCAGCAGTACAGGCCGAGGATGGCATTTCTCCAAAAGGTAACCCTGGCCCCTCACCTGGACCCTGGGAGGTCAGTCGGCTTTTTCCTGTTCTGTCTTGCAGATTGAAGCGCTCGTGAAGGACATGCAGAACCCAGAGACAGGGGTCCGAATGCAGAACCAGAGGGTCCTGGTCACCAGCGTTCCTCATGCCATGACAGGTGATGTAGCTTGCACTTTAGTCTTGGCCTGGGACAATAACCGCAAATGTCTCTTGTTTTTCAGGAAGTGATGTTCTGCAATGGATCGTCCAGCGGCTTTGGATCTCCAGTCTGGGTGAGAGCTCATCTGGCACTCAGTTATCCGGGCTTAACATCCATGTCTGAACTGCTTTTCCCAGAGGCACAGAACTTGGGCAACTTTATTGTCAGGTATGGCTACATTTACCCCCTGCAAGACCCCAAGAATCTCATTCTCAAGCCTGATGGCAGCCTCTACAGATTTCAGGTGAGTCTTGGCCTTGACCCTGGCTGTTCATATTAAAGCGTGGTTTCCCTGGTTTCTTTTGCAGACACCGTATTTCTGGCCCACCCAGCAGTGGCCAGCTGAAGATACCGATTACGGTAAATACTTCAGCCCCAACTATGCCTTTGGTATGATGGAAAATGTCATTGCTTTCTTTTCCAGCCATCTATCTGGCCAAGCGAAATATCAAAAAGAAAGGGATTTTGGAAGAATATGAAAAGGTATGGAGGTGCTTTTAAGTAGAGGTTGTTATCTTTCTGTTCTCATTTTGTTTTTCTTCTTTAGGAAAATTACAATTTCTTGAACCAAAAAATGAACTATAAGTGGGACTTTGTCATTATGCAGGCCAAAGAGCAGTACAGGTGAGTGAAAGGAGACCATGCTTGTCCTCTCGCCTGGCCTTACACGTGGCTTTTGGCTTTCCAGGGCTGGAAAGGAGAGGAACAAAGCAGACAGATATGCCCTGGACTGCCAGGAGAAGGCATACTGGCTGGTGCACCGATGCCCTGTGAGTATCCTCCTGCCTGGTGTCCTCTGTCTTAATGACCTTATGTTGTTTTTATTCCATTTAGCCTGGAATGGACAATGTGCTGGACTACGGCCTGGACCGAGTGACCAATCCGAATGAAGTCAAGGTAAACCAGGTATGTCTCTGCTGCATAGTTTGCTGCCTAACGGTTTTGTTTCTTTGTCTTACAGAAACAAACAGTCGTTGCTGTCAAAAAAGAGGTAATTAGTCTTACACTTCCAGTGAAGAATGGTGAATACCTTCTAACAACTGTGTCTCTTCCAGATCATGTATTACCAACAGGCCTTGATGAGGTCCACAGTGAAGTCTTCTGTGTCCCTGGGAGGGTATGTCCCTGATTTGTTGATCTTGCTAAAGTTTCTAGGAAATCATTTTCTGTTTCCTTTTCAGGATTGTGAAATACAGTGAGCAGTTCTCATCCAACGATGCCATCATGTCAGGCTGCCTCCCCAGCAACCCCTGGATCACCGATGACACCCAGTTCTGGGACTTAAATGCCAAATTGTATGTATTTTATATATTGGTGTTTTTTAAAACTCTCTGGTGCATTTACAAATCATCCTTGCAGGGTGGAAATCCCAACCAAGATGCGAGTGGAACGATGGGCCTTCAACTTCAGCGAATTGATCCGAGACCCCAAAGGTCGACAGAGCTTCCAGTACTTCCTCAAGAAAGAATTCAGTGGTGGGTCTTTGTTTACAAAAAAAAATTAAAATGCCCTCATCCACGTGGACTTCTCACCATGCAGGAGAGAATCTGGGATTCTGGGAAGCCTGCGAGGATCTGAAGTATGGAGATCAGTCCAAAGTCAAGGAGAAAGCAGAGGAGATTTACAAGTGAGCATCAGCCAGGGTGCTGGAAAGCCTTCTTACTTTTGCTAACATCTCCCTCCCACCCCAGGCTGTTCCTGGCCCCGGGGGCGAGGCGCTGGATCAACATAGATGGCAAAACCATGGACATCACAGTGAAGGGGCTGAAGCACCCCCACCGCTATGTGCTGGACGCCGCACAAACCCACATTTACATGCTCATGAAGAAGGTAGGTGGGTCCGTGCTGTGGATACGGGGTCCCATAATTACTGTTGTTTTCTTGTTCCCACTAGGATTCTTATGCTCGCTATTTAAAATCTCCGATCTATAAGGACATGCTGGCCAAAGCTATTGAACCTCAGGAAACCACCAAGAAAAGGCAAGTGGAATTATCTGTAATTGCTGGCTGCCTCCTCCAACCACCAATCTGTCCTTCCTTCCAGCTCCACCCTCCCTTTTATGCGGCGTCACCTGCGCTCCAGCCCAAGCCCTGTCATCCTGAGACAGCTGGAAGAGGAAGCCAAGGCCCGAGAAGCAGCCAACACTGTGGACATCACCCAGGTCATGAGCAAGCTGGACCGCAGGAGCCAACTCCAAAAAGAGCTGCCTCCTAAATAAATCTGTGATTCCTGGGGGTGGGGTCATGCACTTGGGAGAGGCAAATGAAGAAGGGTAGGGTCAGAGTCTAGAAGGTTCCATTCCCCATTTGTGGAGGTCATCAGGTTCATCCCATACTCCTCTAACTTTCTTCATGGGGGACTTCCTAATACCACAGCAACCAGAGCTTGTTCTCCCAAGCCCACTCATCAGGGGACAGGGTGGGCGAAGGCGGTGGGTGGGAGAGGGGATCACCTGACTCAATTGCTGTGTGGCTGCCTATTGTACCTTAGAGAGTTCTTAGGGGAACTATGAACTTTTTCAGTAAGAGCCAGGGGGAAAAAGCTGTCTCAGTGAGAGCCATAGGGAAAAGTGGTACACAAAGCTCTCACTGAGAGAGAGCTTTGTCTACCACTCTCTGCTTTGGAAAATTAAAAAGAAGGCCTCTCCCCATACCCAAGGCCTAGTGTTTTTCAGGGAGATTTGTTTAAAATAGCTTTATGAAGCTCCTCATCCTATCTCTCTAATTTAGACTATTGTTTCCAAATCATTCTGAGGATCCGCCGAGGGGCTAGTTGCAGGGAAGTACTTTCTCTGAACTCCCCTGCTATGCCTGCCTGGAAAGACCCTGCTGAGACGTTTCTCCTGTTGAGTTTGTTCTTAGTCATAATTACTGGAGGGTTGATGGGCTCTCTTCTTCCCATCTCCCCATCCCCTTGTCCATGCTGGGGAAATAAGCGGCTTGCGGGAATGAAGGACTCAAATGGCCCTCTGAGGAGCATCTTTTTGGCTAAAGAACAAAGGCATTGATGTCTTCATTCATGGGAAGAGGATGGTAGACATCGAGATGAGTGAGGATCAGAGATGATACTCTCTAGGACATTTTCTAGATGTTGATTCTTCCCTCTTCTGTAGGTGTAGACGAGGTCAGCCCTGTGGTCAGGACTGGGGGAGAGGACAGTTCTAACTGACCTTGGGGGGTTTAGAAGGTCATTCTCGAAGTTAGGCTCACTCCTTACACTTGTGCAAGAATGCAACAGAGATAGAGCACAGAAGTGAGCAAGAGACCAGCCTGACCAAGCAGGAATACTCACTCATTCAGCACGTCTATTGAGCACCTACTATGTGCAAACATCGGTGAATAAAACAGACGTGGTTCTCTCTCATGGAGCTTCTTCTAGTCTAGGACTGAGACAAAATAATTAAACAAACTATCAGGTAGCTATTGCTGTGTGACAATCAACCAGAAAAATAGAGCAACATTCAGCAAGTGTTCATTGTTCATGCATGTGGGGTCATCTGTGTGGCTCTGTGGATCTTGGCTGGGTCCACTCATCTGTCTAGGAGTGTTGCAGTGGCCTAGGCTGAGATGAGTGAGATGAGTTTTCTCTGCTTCATGTACCTCTCTTCTCCCAGCAGTCTTGCCTAGGCAGAATCCCATGCTGAAGACTGAATTGCAAGGGAGCAAGTAGAAACACACAAGGCTTCACATAGTCTCTTCTACTTTATTTTATTGGCCAAAGAAAGTCATAAAGCCAGCCTAGATTCAAGGGGCAAGGAAATAGACTCTACCTCTTTAGTGAGAGAAATTTCAAAGTCTCATGGCGAAAGATGGATGAAATTTCAAAGTCTCGTTGCAAAAGACAGGGAAAGTTGAAGAATGAGGGCCATTGTTGTAATTAACAACACAAATGCCTGCCCAAGGATTATAAAGGAAATTAATGTGGTACTGGGATAGGAAAGATGGGATGTGTGTAGGCTATGCCCCTGCTAGCTGGTGACAGAGAAGCAGGGAATGAGAAAGAGTTGGCCATAAGAGCATGTGGACCAGGCAGGGAGAACGTTCTGGGGAGAGAGGGCTGTGTGGGCAAAGGCTCAGAGCTGGGAAGTAGCTCAGAGTGAACCGAAAGGCCAGGTGAGTGAAGCCTGCTGGGTGAGGGGGAAACTGTGCAAGATGAGTTTAGAGAGTGGGCAGGGGCCAGATCATTGATGACCTTCAAGGCTGTTCTAAGGAGTCTGTGGTCACTGGTTTCATGTTAGCAAAATGATTCTAGCCCAGAAGAGGGACACTTACACTTTCCATTTGCACTGGTTGCAGACCAGTTTCCACTCTGAAAGTGCATGGAGGGATATGCTTTGCTCATCTCTCTTCTGGAGAATCTTGGAGTCTTCCCACTCTGGAAGGTACCCCAAGTAGAAATGTAAACCATTGTAAACTGGGTGACACGAGAGGAGGGACTGTATTTATCTCATTCATTACTTGGAGCCTGATTCCTGACACCCAGGGGGTTCTGCACCAACATGAATGACATGAGTGGATGAATGAATGAAAGAATGAATGAATGAATGAAAAGAGCCCTGGATTTGGAGAAAGCCTCCTGGTTCCTGTTCCTGGCTCTAGCACTAGTCATGTAGCCTTGGACAAGTCACTTAACCTCTCTACATCCTTATTTGTGAAATGAGGTATCAGGACCAGCTCTAAACTTCTCTAAACAGACTTTGTGAATTCCGACTGGGAACCCGGGCTGGGGCATCCATTTTACTTGAAGATTTGGAATGGGAGGAAAATTAGGTAATTTCTAAAAGTTTCACATTAAAATAATCATGAAAATATTATGAAATAGAATGTAAAATGTACATGAATTTTTAAAGA